CAGTCTAGGCAACATAGTGAAATCCTGTCTCAACAGAAAAAGAAAAAAAAAAAAGGCAAGAATAGTCCCTCAAGTTTCATTTTATAAAACAGATGCAAAATAAAGCAGATATGAAAATACCAAAACAAGAAATCTGCCTTAATTTCCCCAGGATCCTCCAAGTCCCAAACCTTCTATTAGTGTTGCTCAGAAGGCAGCAATATGACTTGATCAGATTATCCCACATCTCTTCCTTCCTTGGAAGGTAGACATAGAAATAAAAATGCATAGAAAAGCAGATGAGGCCCAGAAAAATTTATTATGCCTACATGCCCATGAGATGTCCCAGGCTGGTGACGTCTCATGGGCATTCAAGGAATCCATTAAGAATGAATTCTGAGGCTGGACATGGTGACTCACACCTGTAATCCTGGCCCTTTGGGAGGCTGAGGCAGGTGGATCACCTGAGGTCAGGAGTTCGAGACCAGCCTGGCCAACATGGTGAAACCCTGTCTCTACTAAAAATACAAAAAATTAGCCAGGCATGGTGGCACACGCCTATAATCCCAGCTACTCGGGAGGCTGAAGCACAAGAATCCCTTGAACCTGGGAGACGGAGGTTGCAGGGAGCTGAGATGACACCACTGCACTCCAGTCTGGGTGACAGGGTGAGACTCTGTCTCAAAAAAAAAAAATGAATTCTGAGGCTGGACATAGTGGCTCATGCCTATAATCCTAACCCTTTGGGAGGCCAAGGCAGGAGGTTCCTTTGAGGCCAGGAGTTTGAGACCAGCCTGGGCAACATACTGAGACCCCATCTCTACAAAAACTTAAAAAATTAGCCACATGTAGTGGTGCATGCCTATAGTCCAAGCTACTCAGGGTGGGGACTGAGGTCGAAGGATCACTTGAGCCCACTGCACTCCAGCCTAGGCAACAGGGAGAGACCCTGTCTCAAGAACAAACAAAAAGAATGAACTCCACAATTTTGCTGTCCCTTTCTGTTCTCCCAAGACCCAATATCTCTCTGAGTAGCACTGAGGCTATGAACACAGGGTAAGGAGTGAGACTGCTTGCTTCAAATCCCAGTGAGGGGCAACCTGCTCTGCCCGGCGGGCAGGAGCTCAGGCTCCCACGGCGTCCGCCGCTCAGCCCGCCGCCAGGAACCCTCGGCTGCTTCCATTGTTGCACCTCCGCTGTTGCCATGTTGGAGGGAGAGCCCCCTGACCTCGGCTGCCTCCACTCTGGGGGCACTTTACAGACGCTGGGGCCGATGCAACCCGCAGGATGCGTGTCCTACCTGCGCTAGCTGCTGGCTCTGCTGCAACATCCGACGTGTCTTGTGCCTGGCGACGTGGGCTGCTCGCTCCGCGCCTCCCGGGCTCGCTCTGCGGCTCCAGGCGCCTCTTGCACCAGCGCGAGAGGAGCTGGCCGGCCGCACGCCGCCTGCTCCCGGGCCGCTCCCCTCTCCAGGCTCCGCACAGACCCTAGGCTCCAAGGGGCAGAGGGAGAGGCAGCAAAGGGCGCAAGGACCAGCTTGTGGGGGTGGGGAGGGGTGCTCTCCGCCGAGAGCGTGCGCGAGCTCGCAGAGTCAGGCCACCCCGGGTGAGACAATAGCGGCAGCAGCGGGCGAGAGAGGGGAAGCCATCTCCCGGACACCCGGCGCACTGCACGGCGACGCGACGCTCGGCCAGACCCTGCCTGGACAGGCAGGCACCCGGCCGCCGGCTCCAGCCGCAGCGCCGAATCCGCCGCGAGCCGGAGGGCGGGGCGGCTGCTGGAACCCGGGCCGCCCTTCGCCTCTCCCCTCCCCTTCCCCCTCCTCTTCTCTTCTCCTCTCCTCCTCTCCCCTCCGACTCCCGCCCCACTTGCCATTGCGTGGGGGAAGAGAAACGCGCTGGCGTCAAGTTGTGCTCTGCAACCCAAGAGCCAGGATTTCCACTCCCCACTTGGGTGAGGGTTTTTGCGGATGGTCGTTAGTTTCCCCTGCTGGAACCCCTTGGCTTTGGGTCAGAGGAAAGCTCAATCATTCTGCTAGAAATGACGGTGCTGAGGTCCAGTTATCCGTTTCAGGAATTTCTACCATAATTACGGTAGCGATGTTCGGGGGATCCCCTACCTTGAGGGTTAGGTTGGGGTAGAGAGAGGCTGTCTCCGGGCTTTACACGCTCAGTGTCATTCGTCTTTCTGTCTCCTTCCTTCCTCCCTTTCTGGAAGGGGAGTCTCGTTTGTTTTTGTATTCGCCCAGGTGGATCTTCCGAGCTGCGATCCAGGAAACAGCAGTCAACCTAAGTAGGGAGGGGAGATAGAGGATCCTCCAACCCAACTAGGGTAGTGAGAAAAAAAAGTAAAAAAAAAAAACCTTTCATACAATATGTTATATTTAAATTTTCTACTCTAAATACCTTTCTTCCAGCAGTGGTCTCTGGAAGAATTTTCCTAAAGGCTCCACCCAAAAGAAACCATGAGTTGGCCAGCTCCTCGTTTGCATTTGGTTTGCATAGTACCAACGATCACTAATCTCAAAGTATATTTTCCTAAAAACGTGAATCGTGTTTTCCTCCACTGCCCTCATTTCTTCTTTCTTTCTCGACAGACTATGAAGATTAACACCTGGTCCTCAGCCTCTCAAGTAAAACCATGATTAAATAAATTTGTTATGCTTTTCTCTGGTTAACTTGTCTTTTGTTATAGAAGTGTCGGCTGTGA